CTGTGGACTCCGAGACCCCTGCTCCTGGCCCCTGTGTGGCCCTGATGCCAGCCTGCCTGGGGCATGGAGGATCCCCCTCTGCTGCTGTGGTCACCATAGGGACGGGAGACGGAGGTTTCCCCCAGAGCTGATGGGCACTGGGGATGCAGGCTCCCGCCCCGCCCCTCCCTTTTTCCTGGCTCTGGAGCCTTGGGTCCCTGAGAAGAGCTTCCTTGGACTGGGGTGCTCTGCTGCTCTGGGGGTTTGGCCCAGAAGGAACCCCTACCCAGCCCTGTCCACCCACCCCAGCGTTCCTGGGCCCCCCTCTGGGAGCTTCCTCTTGGTCCCAGGAGCTGCGGTGGTGTCTGCCCCCTGCACTGGGCTCTGTGCCCTGTGGGTGTTCAGGAGACTGGACTGTCTCTGCTCCTCATGCAAACCTTGTGGGGGAAGCAATGACCAGGAGCAGCACCTGGCCCCTCCCTGAGGCCTGTGAGTGTCTCGGATCCGCCCTGGAGAAGTGAGTGGCTGAGACCCGGGTGGGGCCCTCCTACCCTTGGCTCTGGGGGCTTCCCTTCTGGGTCTTGTCCGGGATATGGCCTTCCTGAAGGTCTTACCTCCCCCAGCCGCCCTGCACTTGACCACCAAAGCAATCTCTAAGCTTATAAAGGAGAAACATATATATATGGGGTTTTTTGGAGTAAAGGAAAATTCTAAGATATTAAGACATATTTTTATGTAGATCTGATCTATCTGTGTTTGGTGAATTTAATATTCTACATTGATTTTTCAAACTAAACGAGTTTTTACATTTTTTCTGTGCTCCTTCCCGGGTAGGGTAAGTGGGGCCCGGGAGAACAAGCACCGCCCCGCCCGTGCCGCCCTTCGCGGAAACGCCGGGGCCGCACGTAGCTAACGGTGCCTTGAGCTGCTGCTGCTGTATGTGGGGTGTTTTTTACGGTCCCTAAAGACGGAAGCGGGGCGGGACGAGGGGGTAGACGGATGGCTTTTACAGCCAGTCAGCGGTGGGAGGAGGGCCAGGCGCGGCAGATCGGCTTCCGGTTCCGGTGGGCTCTGAACCCTGAAAGGTGGGCGCGGGCAGGTGGGGTGTGGGGGGGCGCCGGGGCAGAAGGGGAGGGGCAGGTGGGTGCGGGACAGGGGCCGGAGTGAGAACCGCGACTGACTGCGAGCCCCCACCTCCCGCCAGGCTCGCGATGCCTCTACACAAGTATCCCGTGTGGCTCTGGAAGCGGCTGCAGCTGCGGGAGGGCATCTGTTCCCGCCTGCCCGGCCACTACCTGCGCTCCCTGGAGGAGGAGCGGACGCCCACTCCCGTGCACTATAGGCCTCATGGGGCCAAGTTCAAGATCAACCCCAAGAACGGGCAGCGGGAGCGTGTGGAGGACGTGCCCATTCCCATCTACTTTCCCCCCGAATCCCAGCGGGGGTTGTGGGGCGGCGAGGGCTGGATCCTGGGCCAAATATATGCCAACAACGACAAGGTGGGTCCGCAGGCGGCCTTCAGGGGCTCCTCCAGTACTCATGGAGGCTCTGTTGCACCCTCAGCTCTCCAAGAGGCTGAAGAAAGTGTGGAAGCCACAGCTGTTTGAGCGAGAGTTCTACAGTGAGATCCTGGACAAGAAGTTCACAGTGACTGTGACCATGCGGACCCTGGACCTCATCGATGAGGCTTATGGGCTCGACTTTTACATCCTCAAGGCAAGCGGGGTGGGGCGAGTCAGTGCACACAGCAGCACCTGGCCCCATGTGAGCCTTCTGCCAGACCCCGAAGGAGGACCTGTGCTCCAAGTTTGGGATGGACCTGAAGCGAGGGATGCTGCTGCGGCTTGCCCGGCAGGACCCCCAGCTGCACCCCGAGGACCCCGAGCGGCGGGCAGCCATCTACGACAAGTACAAGGTGAGGGTTTCCGTCCCGCTCCCTACACCTGGCCTCACTGCCCTTTCCATCTCTGCCTGCCTAGGAATTTGCCATCCCAGAGGAGGAGGCAGAGTGGGTGGGCCTCACGCTGGAGGAGGCCATTGAGAAGCAGAGACTTTTGGAGGAGAAGGTGAGTGTGTGAGCACCAGCCGATGCTGCCTGCTGGCCTCACCATGAGCCCCTCTCTCCTTCAGGACCCTGTACCCCTGTTCAAGATCTATGTGGCGGAGCTGATCCAGCAGCTGCAGCAGCAGGCACTGTCAGAGCCGGCGGTGGTGCAGAAGAGAGCCAGTGGCCAGTGACCACACAGCTCCTCCATGCCTGACCAACAGGCCCAGCTTTCCCTGCCAGGCCCTTTGCACTGAGGACACAGATCCCGGGGAGCTGTGAGGGCCACCGGTGGGCAGTGGGTGGATCCTGGTTTCGTGTGCTGCCCATGCACCTTCCAGCCCGGGGCCAGCTTGGCAGGGATCCCCAGGAGGCCTGGGCCGCCCAGAGGCTCCTCTCAGGCTGGGCCCCGACGTTTGCGGCAGTGTTCCTTGTGCCCGTGGGGCCGGGAGCGAGTAAAGTCTGGGCCAGGCTGTGTGTGTGTATCTTTGCTTTGAGGACTGGTGTTCTCTTTGGGGATCCTGATCCTGTCACCCCTGCCCTTGCTGCCCCTGAGACCTCGGATGAGCCGTGGGCATTGACTCTGGCTGTGCCCGTCCCCCGGTGAGCTGCAGAGAGCGAGGTTCAATTCTGTGTTTTGTGTTTTTTTTTCTTTTCTTTTTTTGAGACGGAGTCTTGCTCAGTCACCCAGGCTGGAGTGCAGTGGCACGATCTGGACTCACTACAACCTCCACCTCCAGAGTTCAAGTGATTGTCCTGTCTCAGCCTCCTGAGTAGCTGGGATTACAGGCACCCCGCTATCATGTATGGCTAATTGTATTTTAGTAGAGAAGGGGTTTCACCATGTTGGCCAGGCTGGGCTTGAACTCCTGACCTCAGGTGACCCACCTGCCTCAACCTGCCAAAGTGTTGGGATTACAGGCGTGAGCCAC